AGAAAAACACACAAACTCACATTGCCTTAGAGCAAAATACAATCCAATGTCAAAAATGGTTGGGGGGTTAGCAAGGGAGGGACAAACAGGCTGCCAGGCTGTCAGAGGCTTCCCAGATGCAGTGTCCCCTCCTGCCATATGGCACAACTCGGCTCTCTTGGCAGCTCAGATGGGCAGCTAAGGCTGCACAGCCCATCTGGTTCCCTGTCATTTCCCGCCAGACCTCTTCCTCAACCCTCAATATCTTCCTCTCCCCCTTTATCACGGAGTCCCCAGTGTGCTCAGCTTTCTGGCCCCCTCTTCACGCCTTATGAGGTCCTGCCTGTCACTGGTTCTTTCACTACCTCTTCACCTCTCTCACCTACCCCCTGCTAAGGAACAGGGCTCAGAAGCCCGAGTGAGAGGACCTGACTACTCCCAATGTATAGAGCAGGGAATAATTTATTGCATAAATATGTCAACGCTCTCCCTTTTGATCGGCATAGAAATCTTGCCACGTTTTCTTGCCTTCTGAAAACGAAGAGCTGACGAACACGCCTCACATCTATAGCTGACACAGCGATTACCAACGGACAGAGGCCGGAGAGCTGTGCACGCTCGGATCCTGCAAAGGCAGGGTGTGGTTGGAGAAAGAGAAGTGGGTGCAGAGGAACAGGGATCAGGGCCGTTATAAGGAAACATTCTTGTTTCTGAAAATGGAAAGATCGTGAACTCCCAGAACCCGCTTCTTCGCCCGCCAACCCCTCCGCCTCCTGCCGCGGTGGCAGCCCCCGGCGCCAGGCCCAGCCGCAGGCCCGCCACGGCTCGCGGCAAAGCTTGGCGCCCGGGTGCGCGCCTCGGCCGGAGGCGGTGGCGGGGCGGGGCCCAGAGAGGGCCGGCAGGGGCGGGGCCGCGGCGCGCGCCGGGGAATCCCACCCGGGCTCTGACGACACCGCGGCGCCGGCCAATAAGAAGCCGGCGAGGGGGATTCCCGCGCCGACTGCCGCCCCGCCGGCTTTTTAAATGGTACCCTGGGGAACACCTTGCAGCGGCGGTGGGAGGAGTGGGGGACCTGGAGGGAGGTGGTGAAATAGAATGGTCCTGGGGGACGGGACTCCAGGGGTTTGACGATTAGGCGTCAAGACTGACTTAGACCTGGGAAGAAAACCAGAGGCAGTCGAGCAGAGAGGCCAAACGCCAGGCAGGGCGAAGTCAGCCGGAGATGGAGTGGAAACTGGAGCGCACCGCGCCTCGGAGGGTCCGCACGGAAGAGGAGATGCTGTGGGTGAGTAACACCCTTTTCTGCATTCTCCCTAATCTCCCTCAATATGTTATCTGTGTTTTCAAAGGAAAGTATCATGCGTGTGCTCTCCAAAGACTTGAAGCAGAAGAGAAGTCAAGATTCCGCCAACGTGAGTCCAGGGCTTGTTCTTGTTCTCTGTTTGTGGACTTACAGCTGTTTTTGTTGTTAAACAGGTACTCGATTCAGTTAATGCTACGTATTCTGACTTTAAGAGCAACTTTGCGAAGAGGCTGTCCGCAGAGGTTCCTGTTGCGAGTAGCCCCATTACCACAAGGTGGCAGCAAAGTCAAACTAGGGCTCTGTCCTCTGATTCCTTTGGGGAAGAGCAGTCAACCACCTACCTCCCAGAAGCTTCCGGATCAGTGCTGAAGACACCGCCTGAGAAAGAGACCTTGACTCTAGGTGAGGTGCCCCAAACGCCACAGCCCCGTTTTACCAAATTCAAAGATAAATGTCTTTCTTGTAGGATCCCGCAAAGAACAACTGAAGACCCCCAGCAAAGGAATTTCTGAAACAAGTAACTCTGCTCTCCATTTTTGCAAGGCACCTCATGCAATGGACAGAGACTGGAAAGAAAGTGTTGCCTCAAAAGGGCAGGTAGGTAAAGAGAAAAAAACTGAAGATCCCACGAAATATTCTCCTTATGTGTGTTTATTTTCAGAAATGCCTAAAACAACTCTTTGTAACCCAGAACGTGGTTCAGCAGGCTAATGGAAAAATGCAGCTCTGTGAGCAATCCGAATGTGTTTGGAAAGGTACAGGATCAAGACATTGTCCTTCTTTCCTGTAGAGCTGTGTAGAAGTGTTTGTTTCTTGTAGGCTGCAAAGATGGAGTCAGAGATGAATCCTTCCATCTTAAAAGTTCTGGTGATATAAACGATTCCATACTCCAACCAGAGGTGAAGATTCATATTACTGGTCTTCGAAATGACTACTGTAAGTTATCATTTAGATTGGGAATTAAAAGTAATTATACTAATTTGAAGTGCTTTTCTTATAGATCTGAATATCCTAGATTGGAGTTTTCAGAATCTTGTTGCCATAGCCCTGGGCTCTGCTGTATACATCTGGAATGGGGAGAACCACAATGGGATTGAAAACATAGACTTAAGTCTCACTTGTAACTATATCTCTTCTGTGTCCTGGATAAAAGAGGGAACTTGCCTGGCAGTTGGCACCAGCGAGGGAGAAGTGCAAGTACTGGCCAGTTTTTTTTTTTCTCATCATGTTGCTACATAACTCTCCTTGTTCATTTTTTCAGTTATGGGATGTGGTAACTAAAAAGCGGCTGAGAAATATGCTTGGTCATTTGTCAGTAGTTGGGGCTCTGAGCTGGAATCACTTTATCCTCAGCAGGTAAGAAGCGTCTTGTTGGAGACAGTTATGTTGGGCTTAATTTTTTTGTTATGTAAACTCGCAGTGGGTCAAGACTGGGGCGTGTTTATCATCACGATGTTCGGGTAGCCCAGCATCATGTTGGAACACTTCGCCACAAGCAAGCTGTGTGTGCTCTGAAGTGGTCACCGGATGGCAGGCTGCTTTCCAGCGGCTGCAGTGATGGACTGCTGACAATATGGCCCCACGATCCAGGTGCCAGTGCACAGGGCCAACCGCTGAAAGTCATAACCCAGTCTACGGCAGTCAAGGTAAGAAACCCAATAGATTTCTAGGTTTCCTGACCTGTCTGTGCTATTATGTGAAACTTTAAAGGCCATGGATTGGTGTCCCTGGCAGTCTGGGGTCCTTGCCATTGGAGGAGGAATGAAGGATGGACGCTTACACATCTTGGATATAAATGCTGGGAAGAGCATCCAGACCCCAAGCACAAACTCACAGGTTAATATCTCCTCTGGGCTTCATCTTCATTTCAAGAATTCTCTATTTTTGATCATTATTACAGATTTGTTCCTTAATCTGGCTACCTAAGACAAAGGAGATTGCAACTGGTCAAGGTACTCCCAAGAATGATGTGACTGTGTGGACCTGTCCCACTGTGTCCAGGTCAGGTGGGTTTTTTGGTAAGCAAATGGGTGAGTAAAATGCCATGCACGGAGTATGAACTGTCTTTCCTTCTTCCCCCAGGCCACAGGGGCAGAGTGCTGCACCTGTCTTTGAGTCCAGACCAGACCCGGGTGTTTTCTGCTGCAGCTGATGGGACGGCCTCTGTATGGAATTGCTACTAGCACCCAGCCCCTCTAGGTTTCAGTTTCCTTATTTCTGAGTGAAGATGATGATGTTGGCTATGTCTTCTCCATGGGGTTTTTATGAGTATCAAACAAGTTGAAATACTCTTCTTGATGTGAATGCCTGTTCTCCTGTTCTTCTTTTGCAGATTGCTTTACTTGCTCTGCTTCCCAGAGATCCGCTTCTTTTCTTCTCTGCTTTCTTCTTTCTGCCCCTCTTCCTCCCCCTCCTCTTCTTCCTCCCATTCTTACCCCTTTCTAGAGATTCATTTTCACTACTTTATTCAGAATAACATCTATAGCAAAGATTTCTACTTCTTTCCCGTATGACTTTTCTCCCCAGCTCCAAACCTCATATTTCTGATTGCCTCAGGATAGTTCCCTTTTGAGATACTTTCCTGTCTTTAGCTCAATCTCAACACATTGAAAACACAACTCATTCACTTGAAAAACACTTACTAAAATCTCACTATATGCTAGGCAGTATGTTAAGCATGCATATTGCTCTCTCTAAAAATCAGTTCTGTAGGAATCCCTTTCCCCTCCTGATGGTCTCATCCTTATCCTGGTCTCCCACTCAGGGAACCTCCTGATTATTCTGCTCTGTGCTTCCTCAGTTCACCCTTTGCTCTCTTTTCTTTTGCTTCACCTAGTCACATCCTGTGTGCCTGACAGCCAGTCTGCTGTAATTGTCTTAGAACTGATCCTCTTGACTCCACACCACTGCTAGGTTGAACATCTAAAAGTCCTGTGCTGATCCTCTCAGTCCCCTGCTCATCAACTCTCAAGGACAACCTATTACCAAACACCTTTGACCTCAACCTCTGGAGTCCTCAGCCCAGGACTTGAAGTTAGGAGATCTTTTTTTGCCTTGGCTCTGCCATAAATACACCCTGTAACCTTGGATGTGTTGCAACATCTGCAAGGATAGGAATTTGATCACTGCTAAGGTTCCTTCAAACTTGATCAGTTCGCTGTTCTGTCTTTTGAATGTTAATTCACATTCATCTCCTATATTAAGACTTTGGCTAAGTCTTGTGATTTCTTGCCTTATTGGAGCTTTTCTTCTAATCTGAATTCTTGCTTCTCTCTCCTTTTCCTTTACACACCCACACAAGTCCTAACCTCTCCAGGAAGTGTTTTGAAATGATGTTACCTGGGTTTGAGTTCTTGGCATTAGCCTGTATCATCTATTTGGTATTATTATACTATTATAGCTGTTTAAAAAAATCTTTTATTACTGTTTGAATCGTTGGTTGTTTTGTTTTAACATCCTGAG